GACTATAAATCATGCTGCTATAAAGACACATGCACATGTATGTTTATTGCGGCACTATTCACAATAGCAAAGACTTGGAACCAACCCAAATGTACAACAATGATAGACTGGATTAAGAAAATGTGGCACATATACACCATGGAATACTATGCAGCCATAAAAAAGGATGAGTTCATGTCCTTTGTAGGGACATGGATGAAATTGGAAATCATCATTCTCAGTAAACTATCGCAAGAACAAAAAACCAAACACCGCATGTTCTCACTCATAGGTGGGAATTGAACAATGGGAACACATGGACACAGGACGGGGAACATCACACTCTGGGGACTGTTGTGGGGTGGGGGTAGGGGGGAGGGATAGCATTGGGAGATATACCTAATGCTGGATGACGAGTTAGTGGGTGCAGCGCACCAGCATGTCACATGTATACATATGTAACTTACCTGCACATTGTGCACATGTACGCTAAAACTTAAAGTATAATAATAAAAATAAATAAATAAATAAATACAGTGAAAAAAAAAGAAAAAGAAGGTCCACATCTATCACCACAGTATGAGGTTTAAGGATTTAGAAAGCACTTTTACCTAAATATGCCTTTAATAACTACATCAGGTATAACACGAGGATGCTGCTAAAAGAATGGAAGAGTAAGATAGAGAGGCATGAAATGATGAAGACTTTGATGGGGTTAGGACTAAAGAGAATAATTTTAAAAACTGAACAATTGGCCCAGGTGTGGTGGCTCATGACTGTGATCTTAGCACTTTGAGGGCTAAGGCGGGAGGATCGCTTGAGTTCAGGAGTTCGAGACCAGCCTGGGCAACATGGTGAAACCTTATCTCTACAAAAAAAAAAAAAAGACAAAAATTAGCTCGGCATGGTGGTGTGTGCCTGTGGTCCCAGGTGCTCTGGAGACTGAGGTAGGGGGATCACCTGAGCCTGGGGAGGTGAAGGCTGCAGTGACCAGTGATTGTACCGCTACACTCCAGCCTGGGCGACAGTGAGACCCTGTATAGATCAGTTAATAGATAGATAGAAAGAAAGAATTCATTGTTAACAGCATATAGTATTTGAAAGCAAGTGCTGTATTAAGAGAATAAAAGGAAGCATTGGTAATTGAAGGTAAATTGATGCCTTTGTAACAATAACTTGGCAGTTCTGCAAAGCTAAATGTTTTTTATAGCCAGTCATGAGTAGACTGCAAAATTTCGAGAGTTCAGTCTTGGCAATCTGCAAATGAATCTGCATGACATTTGATTTCAAACAATCTTTCCTTTGAAGCTACCAGGAGTTTCTTTCAAGCATACTTCCAGCCATTGGTGCTCCCATCCTCCTTGACTCAAATAGGCACAAATATGACCATTCATTTTTCCTTTACTTTCCCCAGAAATGTGATTGTTTTCACTGCTCTTTTACTGTTTTCCTCTTAAGATAAATCTAGTAATGATTTCATAAGATGACCATAATGCAGAATGTTTTCCTCAATATCTGCCTTAGTGTAATGTAATTCTGATGCAGAATGATGGCAAAGTTTTAATTAGCAACATTTAAGCTATAAGAAATAACCAATTGACCTTGGCAATTATTCCATTTATTTGTTCAACAAATATTATATTAAGCACTTATTATGTGCTACAAGTTTTGCTACATGGTGGAGATGATTAGCAAGACACAGTCCTTATCATCTAAGGACTTGCAGTCGAGTGAAGTGACAAATAGGTGCCCTAAAATATAATAGGTATTCTTCTAGAAATCAGAATTCAGTGAAGACCCAAAAGAAGTAGTGGTCAGGTCTAAGGTAGGGATGTTGAGAATGGAGAATAATAGAGCAAGCTGGAAAGGATTCATAGAAAAGGCAATATTGAACTGAATCCTTTAAAAAAAAAAGAGAGAGACGGGGAAAGAAAGGCAAGAAATACCATTAATAAAGTAGAGTCTTTGTAGGCTTTTTCAATGTAAAAGAGATCTGAAGAGGTCAGAGAGGACCCTGATGAGACTGCCTTAAATGACTTGCTGAAAAGTTCGACCTCTAACCTGTGATGGGCATTAAGAAGGGTGGCCATATGACCAAATTGACATTCTGGAAAGCAAGATGTGTAAAAGGCCCATTAGAAGATTATTATACCGGTCCAGAAGAGAGATGATAATGACCAAACCAAGACAATGAAGAGGAGAAGTCAAATGTGAGATTTTATGATTGCAAAATCTGTAGGATATGGTGAATGCTGGAAGGGTATAGTGAACTACTGAGTTCCTCTCAGTGAGAGGGCATCTCTGGGTACAGCCAGGTTGGGGAGAAATGAATTTTCTTGGCCTTGTAGATCAGGAGCTTAGGATGAGTCTGGGCTAGAGACAATGCTTTGGAGCTTGGCAGCCTCTGGTAGTGGTTGAAGCTATGGGAATGGGTGAGATTGCCCAGGAAGGCTTGTAGGGTAAGAAGGAAATGGGCTGAAGGCAGAGCTGTGAAGGTCACAAATACGTAAGGGGTATGCAAGGGGAGAGGAATGGCAGGAACAGGCTGTCAGTTGTCTAGCAAATGAATTGTATGTGTTGGGTGGAGGGGTAGATGTGAGTGAAATAATGCAGATTGCCACTGTTGATAGGACTAACAAAGCTCCAGTTCCACCATACCACCAAGGTACCAGTGAGTATTTTATGGGAGAAAAACTGAAATTACCCCATTCAGTAGGGGAGGTAATTTTCAAGGCTTTTAATTTCCTGCTAAGTTGCTAAATCACAAGAGATTGTTTTAAAGGATACTCTTCCCTCTTTCCTTATTTGGAAGAAATTCTGTAGGCAGAAAGTTATTCTCAGAGCCCTGGGCTGTGAGAACCTCCTTTAACCATTCATCACAACAGCTCTGAGTAAATGAGATATATTTTTATGGCCAAGGAGTCCAAAGAGCCACTGACTGGGTAACAATTAATTAAGCTAGTAACTGACCTCCTTTATCTCTGAGTGGCCTCTATTCCAACCCTTTTTATTTAGAGACCTGAAATGCTTCATACTATTGGATGGCACATTCTATAACTCTTACTGGGGTCTCCTCCTGGAAGTGGCCATGCTGAACTGGACACATCTGAGTAATCCATGGAAAGTTCCATGGGTTCTCCTTTTTGCATGGGTCCTATTTTCTGGGATAGGTATATCCATACCTTCCTAACCAACAGGGGACGGGGTAGAACCAGGGCTGTGGGAACTCCCTAAGTGTCAAATGGAATTTTCAAGAGATGACCCTAATCTTTTTCCAATTGTTTTATCAAGGTGTCTGTACTAGGATAAGGAATTCCTAGTCTCTGTTCCTAAACTTTGTTCCAAATGGTTACGTGGTTGCAGTTCTCCGGGAATTGACCTTTAGAAGGAAGACACTAAAACATCAGAATGTGAGAGAAATGCACTGTTACTCCTCCATTATTGAGTACCATAACACCTGTCCTTCTGTTACAGGTGCAACAACGAGAGTGAGTGGTCCCAGATCCACGAGAACATCATCCGAAAGTCCAGTGCCAAGTACTCTGCCCCCAGCGCCAGCCATGGTGAGATACTTCTCTGACTAGAACATTTTGTGGTGGTTCTAAGAAAATGCTTTTGTTTTTGCAGGTCTTATCATTTCTCTGCAGCTTCTTCGTGGAGACATGGAACAGATTCGGAGAGAAAATCCCATGATATTTAATAGGGGATTGGCAATTACAAGAAAATTGGGATTTCCTGATGTCATTATGCCAGGTATGCAGAACTGCTTGGGGCTGGGAAGGAAGGTCATAAGGATGTGGCATTTCTTTCCCCGCAGGTGATATCCGCAATGACCTGTACCTAACCCTGGAGAAGGGGGATTTCGAGAGAGGAGGAAAGAGTGTACAAAAGAATATTGAAGTGACCATGTATGTGCTTTATGCAGATGGAGAAATCTTGAAGGTAAGGCTTGCCAGTCAGTCATTTGGGTTGGAAGATGACATCTTATTTTGTTTCTTTCTTCCAGGATTGCATCAGCTTGGGTTCAGGAGAGCCAAATAGGAGTTCCTACCACTCCTTTGTCCTCTACCACAGTAATAGTCCTCGCTGGGGAGAAATTATCAAATTGCCTATCCCCATTGACCGGTTCCGGGGCTCCCACCTGCGCTTTGAGTTCAGACATTGTTCCAGTGAGTTAGACTTCCCCCCCTCCACATTCCCTAAAAAACAACTAATACTTGGCTCTGATTACAGCAAAGGACAAAGGGGAAAAGAAACTCTTTGGCTTTGCATTCTCAACCCTGATGCGTGATGATGGCACCACCCTCTCAGATGATATTCACGAGCTTTATGTGTACAAGGTATGAAGCCTAGCTGCCTTTCATCCCCACCCGGGGACATTTTTTTCTCCATTTTTGCCTACAGTGTGATGAGAATAGCACGTTTAATAACCATGCTCTGTACCTGGGCCTGCCCTGCTGCAAAGAGGACTACAATGGCTGCCCTAATATTCCTTCTAGCCTCATCTTCCAGCGCAGCACCAAAGAGTCTTTCTTCATCTCCACTCAGCTCTCCTCTACCAAACTCACCCAGAATGGTAGGTGATAATGCCTGCAGGGTGGTGCCCTCAGGGTTCCTCATCTTTTGGGCTTGCTTTCTAGTGGACCTCCTAGCTCTGCTGAAGTGGAAAGCCTTCCCCGACCGGATCATGGATGTACTAGGGCGGCTGCGGCATGTCAGTGGGGAGGAAATTGTTAAGGTATGTCTTCCATATAATTTAAACATACTGCAACCTGAGCCCTCTGCTTTTTATGTTGTTTTAGTTTCTGCAGGACATCTTAGATACACTCTTTGTGATTTTGGATGATAATACAGAGAAGTACGGCCTGTTGGTTTTTCAGTCTCTGGTAAGTCACCTTCCTGACTCTTTACTTTTATTAACCCTGATGGCTTACTCTCCATATCTCCCAGGTGTTCATCATCAACCTGCTCCGAGACATCAAGTATTTTCACTTTCGACCTGTGATGGACACGTATATCCAGAAGCACTTTGCTGGAGCTCTGGCATACAAGTAAGTTCCATTTGGTATCATCATTAGGACTCAGTGGGGTTTCTGGAACTGTTCTCTTTCCCAGGGAGCTCATCCGCTGTTTGAAGTGGTATATGGACTGCTCAGCAGAACTGATTCGACAGGACCACATTCAAGAAGCTATGCGGGTAATGTACTAACCTCTCCATACATAAGAGACCTCTCCATCACTTTTTCTCCCACACTTTTCAGGCCTTGGAGTACCTTTTCAAGTTCATTGTACAGTCACGGATCCTGTACTCACGAGCCACTTGTGGAATGGAAGAGGAACAATTCAGATCCAGTATCCAAGAACTTTTCCAGTCCATCCGGTTTGTGCTCAGTCTGGACAGCCGAAACTCAGAAACACTCCTTTTTACTCAGGTTCGCACACTGCAGGGAAGCTTTGATGCTGGTGTGCTAACCACAGCTTCATTTGCTTCTGCAGGCTGCACTCCTCAATTCTTTCCCAACCATCTTTGATGAGCTTCTGCAAATGTTCACCGTGCAAGAGGTGGCAGAGTTTGTGAGAGGGACACTGGGGAGCATGCCCAGCACTGTGCACATTGGGCAGTCAATGGACGTGGTCAAGCTGCAGTCCATTGCCAGGACAGTGGATAGCCGCCTGTTTTCTTTCTCAGGTAAATCAAGTTGGGATGAGAGTCCTCCTTCCAGTTTTCTTCACCTTTGTATTTTCTCTCCCAGAATCCCGCCGCATCCTGCTTCCTGTGGTTCTCCATCACATTCACCTTCACCTGAGGCAGCAGAAAGAGCTGCTAATTTGCTCAGGGATTCTTGGCAGCATCTTCTCCATCGTCAAGACCAGCTCTCTGGTAGTGGCCCCACACCCACTCCACCCTGTTCACTAATGGTGTGCTCTCTTGCTGCTCGCTCCAGGAGGCAGATGTCATGGAGGAAGTAGAGATGATGGTGGAGAGCCTCCTGGACGTGCTCTTGCAGACTCTGCTCACCATCATGAGCAAATCGCACGCTCAGGAGGCGGTAAGAGGGCAGCGGTGCCCGCAGTGCACAGCCGAGATCACTGTTAGTAACTAACATCCAGGTTTTCTTGCCTTCATGCTAAGTGTTTTTTTGGGTTGGTCCCTAGGGCGAGTATGTGTCCTGCCTTCTCTCACTGCTCCGCCAGATGTGTGACACCCATTTCCAGCACCTCCTGGACAACTTCCAGAGCAAAGATGAACTCAAGGTAGGCAGTAGAACACCTTTCCTCTGGGAGAGGGTGTCTCACATCAGCTTTCCTCTGCTGTCAGGAATTTCTGCTGAAGATTTTTTGCGTGTTCCGGAACCTGATGAAGATGAGTGTCTTCCCTCGGGACTGGATGGTAATGAGACTGCTCACAAGCAAGTAAGTATGGAAGGGCTCTGTATCAGCATCACAATTCTGCCAATGCCTTGTTTCCTTACTGCAGTATTATAGTCACTACTGTCCAGTACCTGTCCTCTGCACTGCACAAGAATTTCACAGAGACTGACTTTGACTTTAAGGTAGGCACTCCTGAAATATCCATCACTATTATCTGTCACATTTTCTCTTTCTCTGTCTGTCTAGGTGTGGAATTCTTACTTTAGCCTGGCAGTTCTATTCATAAATCAGCCAAGCCTTCAGCTAGAAATTATCACCTCAGCCAAAAGGAAGAAGATTCTAGATAAGTAAGATAAACGTCTTATATTCATCTCCTTACCTAACGGTTGGCTCCTGTGTTACTATTCTTAGGTATGGGGACATGCGTGTAATGATGGCCTATGAACTGTTCAGCATGTGGCAGAATTTGGGTAGGTTTTTTCTCCCTATTCTTCCCTTCTATAGGCATAAACTAATTTGGGTTTTGTTTTTCAGGTGAACATAAGATCCACTTTATTCCGGGAATGATTGGTCCTTTTCTGGGTGTGACACTGGTCCCACAGCCAGAAGTACGGAATATCATGATTCCCATCTTTCATGACATGATGGACTGGGAGCAGAGAAAAAATGGCAACTTCAAACAGGTAAGACACCTGGCAGTGTTCGGGGTATTCTCCTCAGGTTTATGAAGTCTCTGCTTCCTTCTAGGTGGAGGCCGAGTTGATTGACAAGCTGGACAGCATGGTGTCAGAAGGGAAAGGTGACGAGAGCTACAGGGAGCTCTTCAGCCTACTGTAAGCTGCTCCAGCCCCAGGCACACCACACTTCCTTATCTTTGCTTTCTGCTGCATGGAGTAGAACCCAGCTGTTTGGGCCCTACCCCAGGTAAGACTGCAGTGTGGTAAGTCTGCTGTCTCTGTGTTTGCTTTCTCCACCCCTCCACCAATAGCCTGCTGGAGAAGGTTGAACAAGAAACATGGCGCGAGACCGGCATTTCCTTTGTGACCTCAGTCACCCGCCTCATGGAACGTCTTCTTGACTACAGGTATCTTCTCAGCCACCCGCTCCCCTCTTCCCTATCTGGTGCTCATCTGTGCTCTCTCTTCCAGGGACTGCATGAAAGGAGAGGAAACAGAGAATAAGAAGATAGGCTGCACTGTTAACCTGATGGTGAGAGGACATGGGCCCTGACTTCTCTCTGCAGTTGACAGGTGTTTCCTTCTCTTTATTGTAGAATTTTTACAAATCTGAGATTAACAAGGAAGAAATGTATATCCGCTACATCCATAAGCTTTGTGACATGCACTTGCAGGCCGAAAACTACACAGGTAAGTGGGGAGAAGAGAGAGCCATGCCTGACCCCCTGGACCTCCATGCTGTCTGTCCCCACAGAGGCCGCATTTACCCTGCTCCTTTACTGTGAGCTGCTGCAGTGGGAGGACCGGCCACTACGGGAATTCCTCCACTACCCATCGCAGACAGAGTGGCAGCGGAAGGAGGGACTGTGCCGGAAGATCATTCACTACTTCAACAAAGGCAAGGTATGCATCATTAGGCAAGCCCTTTAGCCCTTATGCTGAAGCCCTGTTTCTGTTTCTGACACAGAGCTGGGAGTTTGGGATCCCACTGTGCAGGGAGCTGGCGTGTCAGTACGAGAGCCTCTATGATTACCAGAGCCTCAGCTGGATTCGGGTGAGCTGTGCCCCTCCCCCCACCCCAGCCCTCAAGCCAACCTGAAGACCTTTCTCATTCACAGAAAATGGAGGCCAGCTACTATGACAACATTATGGAGCAGCAACGCCTGGAGCCTGAGTTCTTTCGGGTCGGCTTCTATGGCAGGAAGTTTCCTTTCTTTCTTCGGGTGAGTCCATTCAGATGGTCACAAGAACTTATATACATAGAGTGTGCTCTTCTGTTTGTGGCAGAACAAAGAATACGTGTGCCGTGGCCATGACTACGAGAGGCTGGAGGCCTTCCAGCAGAGGATGCTCAGTGAGTTTCCGCAGGCTGTCGCCATGCAGCACCCCAACCATCCTGATGACGCCATCCTACAGTGCGATGCCCAGTGTATCCTTTGATACTGGGTGGGAGGAGGAGGGAAGTCTGTGTTTCTCCTTCACTTCCTGCCCAGACTTGCAGATCTATGCAGTGACGCCCATTCCAGATTATGTGGATGTTCTGCAGATGGATAGGGTACCAGATCGAGTCAAGAGCTTCTATCGCGTCAACAATGTGAGGAAGTTCCGGTATGACAGGCCTTTTCACAAAGGCCCCAAGGACAAGGAGAATGAATTCAAGGTGAACAAATCTAGGAAAACGGGCAGTACACAACTGCCCATACCTGCCTGTTCCCTCCCTACAGAGCCTGTGGATTGAACGTACCACACTGACCCTGACCCACAGCTTGCCTGGCATCTCTCGGTGGTTTGAAGTGGAGAGGAGGGAACTGGTGAGACATGTCTCAGATGAAGCTGAGCTTCACTGGGATGACTCTGTGTGCTGTGTGCCCCTAGGTGGAGGTGAGCCCTCTGGAGAATGCCATCCAAGTGGTTGAGAATAAGAACCAGGAGCTACGCTCCCTGATCAGCCAGTATCAACACAAGCAGGTGCATGGCAACATTAACCTGCTAAGCATGTGCCTGAATGGTGTCATTGATGCAGCTGTCAATGGAGGCATTGCACGCTATCAGGAGGTAAGCTGTGGCCACAGGCCAAACCCATGCAGGAGTCTTCCTGACTTGGCCTTTCCTTTCACAGGCCTTCTTTGATAAAGATTACATCAACAAGCACCCAGGAGATGCTGAGAAGATCACCCAGCTCAAGGAGCTTATGCAGGAGCAGGTATGTCTTGGAGGGCTTGGGAACCAGCAGCCTCACAGAGTGGCCTTGTTTGTGACTCTGATAGGTTCATGTCCTTGGAGTTGGGCTAGCAGTTCATGAGAAGTTTGTGCACCCAGAAATGCGGCCTCTGCATAAGAAGCTAATTGATCAGTTCCAGATGATGCGGGCCAGTCTCTACCATGTAAGTTGATCCCTGTCCTGCCCCTGCTGCAGCTCTCTATGAAGGGGCATTCATTTCTCAACAGGAGTTTCCAGGTTTGGATAAGCTAAGTCCTGCATGTTCAGGCACCAGCACCCCACGGGGAAATGTTCTGGCATCCCATAGCCCCATGAGTCCGGAGAGCATCAAGATGACCCACCGGCACAGGTATGGCCTTAGGGCTGGGGAGGGTTCCCTCTGACTCCTCCCTATTTCCCACTCTTGCTCACAGCCCCATGAACTTGATGGGCACAGGCCGCCATTCATCATCCTCTCTCTCCTCACATGCGTCTAGTGAAGCAGGAAACATGGTGATGCTGGGTGACGGCTCCATGGGTGATGCTCCTGAGGACCTGTACCACCACATGCAGGTACAGAGCTGTCCACGGAGAGTGGGCCAGGGCCTCTATCCTGCTGATTTTTCTCCCTTTGCAGCTCGCGTATCCCAACCCCAGGTACCAAGGCTCAGTCACCAACGTCTCTGTTCTGTCCTCGTCCCAGGCAAGCCCTTCTTCCTCCAGCCTGAGTTCCACTCACTCAGCACCATCCCAGATGATTACCTCTGCCCCTTCCAGTGCCCGAGGTAAGGATGGCAGGGTGCTACTTGCAGAATGGATCTGTGCTTGATTGTTCTCACTTGGTTACAGGCTCTCCCTCTCTGCCAGATAAGTACCGCCATGCCCGTGAAATGATGTTGTTGCTGCCCACATACCGGGACCGCCCAAGCAGTGCCATGTATCCAGCAGCCATCCTGGAGAACGGACAGGTAATAGACCCACCACACTGACTGTCCTCTGCCACTCTCTGTAATGTTTATCTCCTTCCTTCAGCCGCCGAATTTCCAGCGAGCCCTGTTCCAGCAAGTGGTCGGAGCCTGCAAACCCTGCAGTGATCCCAATCTGTCTGTGGCTGAAAAAGGTATTGTTGCCCAGGTGGCCTTCCCCCCATGTCTCCCTTCATGCCATCTGTTTCCACCCTTCAGCTGTGCCAGCAGCCCCCAGCAGCTGGAGTCTGGATAGCGGAGCCCAAGAGGCCCAGCCCTTCCTGTCTGCCCATATGGGGCGCATCCTGGCCCCCCCAGTGCCTCCCCGAAGCCTGCTGCATGGTAAGAAGACCTCCAGCGGGTCCCCCGATAGTCAGCTGAGGCTCTGGTTCTGTTCCCTTTGCAGGTCATTACTCCCTACACTTTGACGCCTTCCACCACCCTCTGGGTGATACCCCCCCAGCCCTCCCTGCCCGGACCCTGCGCAAGGTAATGTACTGAAGCGGCAGCCCCACCAGGCTGGATTCTAACATGCCCACCCTTTCCTTCGCAGTCTCCTCTCCACCCTATCCCAGCCTCCCCCACAAGCCCCCAGTCAGGTCTGGACGGCAGCAACTCTACGCTGTCCGGCAGTGCCAGCAGCGGCGTGTCCTCCTTGAGTGAGAGTAACTTTGGGCACTCCTCGGAGGCCCCACCTCGCACTGACACCATGGACTCCATGCCAAGTCAGGCCTGGAATGCTGACGAAGATCTTGAGCCACCCTACCTCCCTGTCCACTACAGCCTCTCTGAGTCTGCCGTCCTGGACTCCATCAAGGCCCAGCCATGCCGAAGCCACTCAGCCCCAGGGTGCGTCATCCCTCAGGACCCCATGGACCCGCCTGCGCTGCCGCCCAAGCCCTACCACCCCCGCCTGCCGGCCCTGGAGCACGATGAGGGGGTGCTGCTGCGTGAAGAGACTGAGAGGCCTCGAGGCCTGCACCGCAAGGCTCCATTGCCTCCTGGGAGCGCTAAGGAGGAGCAGGCCCGCATGGCCTGGGAGCACGGCCGAGGGGAGCAGTGAGGGGCAACGAGGCGGCTGGGATGCCGCCCTCAGTAAGCAGCTTGCCAATCACTCCAGGTCTGAAAAGCAAGTCCCCCAGCCCCACCCCAGGGAGCCAGAGAGGCTTGCACTCAGGAGAGAACCACCCCCAAGTCTCCGTTCTACTGCCGTGAACTCATGTGTTGCCATGTACAGAGGCCACAGCAGCATGAAGGGTTGTGGCTTCCCTTTTTATTTTTTTACATTTCCATTTCTATGGGTTTTCCTTTCTTTCCTTTATGCAGTAGATGCTTTCTTCCTCCTGCAGTTCTGGACCATGTGGAGCTACATGGAGAAATTGCACAGACAGAATCACTTTGCCACACTGCAGGGCCCAGGAGTGGGAGCCCAGGCCCTCCCTCCAGGGTAGAGATGCACCGAATGGAAATTGCACTAAGGACCTCTTCCTTTGCTGTATGGACAGAAGAGTTCATGGTTGCATTCAGGGATTGCAAGGACCATATAGACATGTCACAGGTGGAAAAAGGGCCACAAGCCGTTTTGCACAAATGCCTGCCCACCTGCCCCTCTTCCATCCAGGAGTGTGCTACTGAGGGGCTGGCTGGACCAACCTGCTGGCTCAGGCATGTGACTGGCCTAACTGCATGCCCAGGGCACTGCCAGGGTTCAATGGGCCAGCCGTCTCCTACTCCACCTTGGATTTTTCTCTCCATCACATCATTTCTGACCATTTGCTCCCTTCCATTCTTGAAACACCTCATGCCCCACAGGAGCCCCAGTGGTGACTGGATCTGCAAGGGTTATCTCCCGCCCTCTGGGGTTTGAGTGGAGGTATGGAGCCAGAGAGGCTATCCTAGCTACCTTCCTCCTAGGGGGAGCTGGTCCCCTTCCTATGTGGTAGAGAGACTGGTGTAAGAGTGTGGGGTGTGGCAGGCGCCGGAAATCCTCAAAGCTTTCAGAAGCATCCAGAATGCCTACCATCAGCTCCTGAATCAGGGATTTTCAGCACTACCTCTGAGCCATGGGGTTGGCTGCCCAGCCAGGCTTCCAGGCCCTGAGGACATGTGGTCAGGTTCAGCAGGCTCCTGGGTAAAGAGGGTGGGAGGGGGCTTCTCCTTTTGGAAGCAGATAGCCATGCAGGTAGAATTGTCATCTCCCAAGTGGCCACATACAGCAACCCACTCCAGGCCATGGGGACCACCACTCAGGGTTCGGGGCTGGCAGGAGGGTAGTTTCTCCAGTCTCCCCAGTCTGTTGGTGTCTTTATAGGAAACTATAAAGCAGAGCAGTGGTGTCTTTAGAGGAAACTCATTCAAGTCAGGGCACTGATTTTCCTCTCAGTTTATTATTTGGGGGGATAGGGTCAGGTGGGTATAGTAGTACTTTACCAGGGTGCTTTTAAGTTACTTTAAAAAAAGCCTACAAAATATTTTTTTTCTTTTATTTGCTCGAGTTCACATTAATGATGGTCACAAGGCTGCCTTGTTGGGCAGGCGTATTGCCCCCAGTTCCTCTTCTGCTGGCCTGTATGACCTCCACAGCCAGGCCCTGGGCCCAAGCCCCTTGTCCCTTCTCCACTGCCCCTCTTTCCAGACAGTAAAGGCCATGGTCAGTGTGTTTTTCTCTTGTAAACAAACCCCAGCTTGTTTAACAGAAATGCTAATAACCTACTGGGAAAGATGGAGGTCTAAATTACCTCCAGGGTTTTTCTGGGGGTTTATCACCAGTGTGGGTCCCTTCTGATACCACCAGGTTCACTCCAGGCAGAGTGGGGCGGAAGGCTGCTGAGGATATGGGTCAGTTACAGCAGCCCTCACCTCAAAGGGCTGGCCTGCTTCTCAGCCTACATTCATTTGCAAGCTTCAATCTCTGGACCATCTGGTGTTCACAGGTGTTAGAGGGTTAGGGGTTAGGGGCTAGTTTTGGATTTGATTCATAGGTAGGAGGGCTTAGATTTTAAGGCACTTCTGAAAGTCAATCCCTGGACAAGGCAGTCATCACATAAGAACAGCTACCTTCTCCACTTGGTGGCACAAGAGGTAGGGAGGGGAGTATGGGTTCATTTGGCTTCGCATTATGCAAGGTGAAACCGTTTGTTTTCCCTCTCCATTTTCCCTAACTAAATGAAAAGGACACATTCTGAAATCCCTTTTGTTGGAGAATAAGTCAGTCTGAGGGGAAATGGGAGGCCAGAGATGAGAACCCTTTGAAAAGATTGTAAAATACTGATTTTCATTCTTTCAAGCTTATTTGTAAATACCTATTTGAATGCTGTGTATTTGTACAGGAATTTGAGCAAAAAATGTATAGAGTGTGATGTCCAATTGGTATTCAGCACTATAAATGTGTTTTTAACCTCCCGCATTCTGTGCTTATTTAAAACAAGGAAACTTCTAACCATTTCTTTTGTGTATTCATGTTTAAAGAAAAAAAGTGATTTAAAAATGATCTTACCTGTACCAGAAAAGCAAAGTTAAAGGAAACAAAATTTGTACCATTGTCCCAAGAGGTATTTTACTGTATATATTGTGGTAGCATGTTCAAAATCCAACAAGTAATGTGAATTTTAGATGTAAATATCTGCCACTTGATTTTTTTTCCCCCTTTCCCCACTTCCTTGACTGCTGTGATGTGAATTAAAGATAAATACGTGATACTGATCCACTGAATTCACTGAATGGGAGCAGAGGAT